TGTTGCCTCCAATTGACCTCACTGGGCCAGGAAAAGCCCTATAAACTGGTTTTGTATACTCTATCCAAGTAGTAAATTTACTAAAATTACTGGATCCTACTATATACCAGACCTCTGCAAGGCATTGAAGATTCAATGATGAGCATTAATTCCCACTCTAAGGGGATTTTTCTATCTGGTAGGGAAACTCAGATACCGCATGCAGCTAGCCTGTCACAGGGCTATACTGACTAAAGCTCACCCTAAGAAATTTGCACATCTTAGCCTATGGGCAACGGGAAGCCATGGACGGAATATGTTTTCCGTTTCAAACAAGGAACTCCAGTCACAGCAGGCTCTAACTCCATTTCCTATTATCAACTCCCCTTCCTGCTCCTCCTCCCTTAGTAGCCTCGAAAAAGAGTGGCCACTTCCTTCACATCACCAGGGCCTTGGTCCTGGTAGGGGGTCCCGCCCCCGGCCCTGTCCTCCTCCCCAGGCCGGGACCTCCGCGCCTCCCACACACAGTACAACTCTAACACGAAACTGGGCCAGGACTGCAGGTAGGTCCCGTCCAATGCGACACGCTCGCGACGGCCCACGCACTGCCAGAACCAGCCCTGCCACTAACCAGCCTAGTAAGGAACGCAGTGATCTTTAGGAGCCCACTTCTAAATTCAAATCATTTGGGGTTCAGTAAGTCTCTTCACAGACGGGGACCTAATAGCTTCCATTAGCAGCCTCCACGTTTGCTGAACACGACTACGGGGCCAGACCCACAGGAACTCCAATGTGGTTCAGCCGCTCAACTCCAGGGACCAAAAAGACTTTCCCACCTCCCAGCGTTATTAAAGGCAACCCCGCCCCCAAGCCTCAGCCACTACGCGGTGCAGAAAGAGGCAGAGCTGGGCATGCGCAATTTCCGCCCCCGCCACAGTCTTGGGAGTGGGCGGGCTCGAGGGCTGGGAGGAAGCCGAAAGCTGACCGAGAGGAGAAAGAAGCCCGCCCCCGGAAGTCCCTCCTGTCTCTGCAGCTTGTTCCCGGAAGTTTTGCTGCTAGTCGCGGACGCAATGGCTTCAAGGTTACTTCGCGGAGCTGGAACGCTGGCCGCGCAGGCCCTGAGGGCTCGCGGCCCCAGTGGCGCGGCCGCGATGCGCTCCATGGCATCTGGAGGTACTCGGGTCTCCGGGCGTGCCAGGGACCAGTCAGCGTCATAATTCACGTTATCTTCCTTTAGGTGGTGTTCCCACTGATGAAGAGCAGGCGACTGGGTTGGAGAGGGAGATCATGCTGGCTGCAAAGAAGGGACTGGTAAGGAGAAACTCCCTTCTGTGTCTTCTGTGTTGTTTTGTTTTGTTTTTTGTTTTTTCTTCAGGACCCATACAATGTACTGGCCCCAAAGGGAGCTTCAGGCACCAGGGAAGACCCTAATTTAGTCCCCTCCATCTCCAACAAGAGAATAGTAGGCTGCATCTGTAAGTACCTCACCTCTATTTTTTATCCACTTGATGACCATAAACCACCTTTTTTCCCTTTTAGGTGAAGAGGACAATACCAGCGTCGTCTGGTTTTGGCTGCACAAAGGCGAGGCCCAGCGATGCCCCCGCTGTGGAGCCCATTACAAGCTGGTGCCCCAGCAGCTGGCACACTGAGCACCTGCACTAAATTACTCAAAATGTGCTGTAAAGTTTCTTCTTTCCAGTAAAGACTAGCCATTGCATTGGCTCCTTCTCCCATAGATGGCTGGTCTTATTTCTTACCCGTATTCTTTGGTAGGCATGGAATATGCTTATTTTGGGAAAAGCTGTCTGTTAATGCTAGCTTGCCATCCACTTACTGAAAGTGTATAACCAGTGTATAGTGCTTAGATTAATAATAAGAATAGATCGACAACCCGTAATGCAATGAATGGGACCACCTGGTATGAGAGAAAGGGGCGGGCTGAGGAGTCAGGCTGAC